CTCACAGGGAAGCAACAAAGAGAGAATCGTTTATTCTCTGCCAACAACATGGTCAGTCTACATTGAGACTGCCCTGCCTTTTGTTGTTATGTGTCAAAGACACTTAGATTGGTCCAGAGAAAAAAGGAACAAAGCATCCATGTTGTGATGTGTGGGGCAAAGCAAGAACTAGATGGTCTAAGGACAAGCAAGGCTGGGGAATTACCTTCTGCTCGTCCAAGTTACAAGGAAAACAAGTTTTGGGCGAGCGTCCAAGAACAATCACAGAATCAAGACAAATGACAAGCGGGTAGTGTCATTACAGGCTGAGAATTCTTGGTGTAGAGGTTGAAAAACGGACCTTAAACCTTTACGGGACACTGACACACAGAGAGATCAAACCCTCGCCCAGGATGCACAGTCAGTGAGATGCAAAGCTGGGAAGGGAACCCGGAGCTCCAGGCATCTGCTCCTCCACCTACACCTGCCCTACCCGGTGCGTTTTCTCCTCCCTGCTACCTGCTGGTGTTGCCTTCTGGAACCTCCGCAGTTTCTGCTTTCACACCTGCAGGGTTTAGTCTCCAGGGCTGCTTAGGTGGGTGCCAGGAACTGGGAATCCCCAACGCGGGACAACCTGCCGGGCGACTCAACCAGTGCCACGGAGCCCTTGGAAACCCGCGGCAGCTGCGCTACTCCATTTCCAGGCGCCCAGCGCGGCGGCGCTTAGCCGTTGCCATGGAGACTGGTAATGGCCCCGCCTCCGCGCCGAAAAACAGGCAGGAACCACATAACCCAGAAGGCTGTGCGCAAGCGTCTGCGCGCGTATTGGGGCAATGTGAGCTCTGGGGGCTGGACTTCCGGCGTTGGGACTGTCACTTGGCTGCTCGCGTCAGGCCACACCGGTGGTCTGGGCTGTGGCGCGCGGGTCGGGGCCCGAGGCGGGCGGCCAGGAAGGTACGGACCACGAGCAGCCGGCCGCGCCCCCAAGCCTCGGTATCTTCGAGTATGACGTGGTCGGCCCGGGGGCGGTCGGGCCCCGGCGGGAACCACGCGTTCTCCCGCCCCGCGGAAGCCCAGGAGGCAGCGCATTGGGCATTCTGCGCCCATGACTGCCGGGCAGGCTGAGGCGCGGGGCAGCCGCGGGAGGCTGCTGGCGGGGATGGCGGTCCCGGGTGGTCCATGCCTTTCTTCCCTCCCAGTTGCGGGTTCCGCTGGCGGCGGTGGCGCTGACAAGCCCGCGCCGGGGGGGCGGGGGAGTCCCTGCTCACACAGACTGCGCCCCCACGGAGTGAGGCCGCTTCCTAGACCTCGCCTAGTCGTCTTTCCTCTCCCTGCCCTGGGGGGGTTGCGGGGGTCAGTGCAAACTCCTGCGTCCAGGGCACTGGTGAGCTCCCGACTTCCGGCAGCCAGGGGGCTGAGGTCCCGAAGGAGGCTCCGAGGGGAGAGTCCTGCGTGTGCAAAACCTGGGAGGGGAGCCGAAGCCCAGATGCTTCTGGGACTGAGCGCTCTCGATGTGGAGCTGGAGTAGAGGGGATGTGTGCGGCTGCAGTAGCAGGCGAGGGAGTGGGCTTTATCTCGAGGGCGTCGGGAGACATAGAAGTTTTGAACAGAATCAGGACATCCTCTGAGTTGGGACTTTAAAACGGTTCCACCGTTTGTTGCGTGGAGAACAGACATGCAGGGGTGTCGGCATGAAGGGAAGAACCGACTGCCACAGTCTGGGCAGCAGTGGAGGTGGGCGACCAGGTGAATTCTGGTGGATCTGCGGATGCATCAGGTGTGGGCTGTTTGAAGAACTAAGTACCCCATGTTGTTCAGCCTGAGCGCCTGGAAGAAGAGAGCTGCTGTAGATAGAAAGGAGAATTGAAAGGAAAGCAGGTTTCCTTCAGGGGAAAGATCAAGAGTCTGGGATGTCCCAGGTTGGTCATGTCACTGGACCTGACGTTGTTGGTGTCCTGGGCTGAGGACAGGGCCTATAAACTGGACTGAAGAAGGCGATGAGCAGTCAGGCGTGCGGAGTTACAGCTTGAGGGTAAAGAAAACCGGCTGGGGTGCCTGAGGCTAGAGGAAGGGATTGAGTTCCCCTGTGTTCACAGGTTCTTGGGGCTGCACCCCTATGACGACTGGTGGGGATCATCCAGTCCCTCAGGCTGGATGAGCAGCCTGGAAATGTCAGGCAAGCGCAGCAGGGGAAGGTCTCAGTGATGGCCATGCCTACCTCCACCTCCCTGCTGTTTTAGGACCTGATGACCTTCGAGGATGTGGCCGTGTACTTCTCCCAGGAGGAGTGGGGGCTCCTGGACACAGCGCAGAGGGCCCTGTACCGCCACGTGATGCTGGAAAACTTCACACTTGTGACCTCACTTGGTAAGGCCCTGGGTGCTCCATGAAAAGTGCACGGGGCTGGGCTCTCACCTGCTCCTCCTCACAGGACTCTCTACCTCCCGACCTCGTGTGGTCATTCAACTTGAGCGTGGCGAGGAGCCCTGGGTTCCCAGTGGAAAGGACATGACCCTGGCCAGGAACACCTACGGGAGGCTCAACTCTGGTGAGTGGGAGCTCAGGTGGGGTGAACTAAGGGCCCCAGGCAACCACCGTTTCTCTGCGTTTAGGTTCCTGGAGTTTGACAGAGGATAGAGATGTTTCTGGAGAATGGCCACGAGCTTTCCCAGATACCCCACCTGGGATGACTACTAGCGTCTTCCCAGTTGCCGATGCCTGCCACAGTGTAAAAAGCCTGCAGCGACAACCGGGTGCCTCCCCATCTCAGGAGAGAAAACCCACGGGGGTGTCGGTGATCTACTGGGAGAGGCTCCTGCTAGGCTCGCGCAGTGACCAGGCCAGCATCAGCCTGCGACTGACCTCCCCACTCAGGCCCCCCAAGAGCAGCCGGCCCAGGGAAAAGACCTTCACAGAGTACCGGGTGCCTGGGAGGCAGCCCAGGACGCCTGAGCGGCAGAAGCCATGTGCACAGGAGGTCCCTGGGAGAGCCTTCGGGAATGCCTCGGACCTGAAGGCCGCCAGTGGTGGCAGGGATCGCAGAATGGGCGCAGCTTGGCAGGAGCCTCATAGACTCCTCGGTGGCCAGGAGCCCTCGACCTGGGACGAGCTGGGCGAGGCTCTTCACGCTGGGGAGAAGTCCTTCGAATGCAGGGCGTGCAGCAAAGTGTTCGTGAAGAGCTCCGACCTCCTCAAGCACCTACGCACCCACACCGGGGAGCGGCCCTACGAGTGCACCCAGTGCGGCAAGGCCTTCAGCCAGACGTCGCACTTGACGCAGCACCAGCGCATCCACAGCGGCGAGACGCCCTACGCGTGCCCCGTGTGCGGCAAGGCCTTCCGGCATAGCTCCTCGCTGGTGCGGCACCAGCGCATCCACACGGCCGAGAAGTCCTTCCGCTGCTCCGAGTGCGGCAAGGCCTTCAGCCACGGCTCCAACCTCAGCCAGCACCGCAAGATCCACGCGGGTGGGCGTCCTTATGCTTGCGCACAGTGTGGCCGCCGCTTCTGCCGCAACTCGCACCTGATCCAGCACGAGCGTACGCACACAGGCGAGAAGCCCTTCGTATGCGCGCTCTGCGGTGCTGCCTTCAGCCAGGGCTCCTCGCTCTTTTTGCACCAGCGCGTGCACACAGGCGAGAAGCCCTTCGCCTGCGCCCAGTGCGGCCGCTCCTTTAGCCGCAGCTCCAACCTCACCCAGCACCAGCTCCTGCACACGGGCGAGCGGCCCTTCCGCTGCGTGGACTGTGGCAAGGGTTTCGCCAAGGGCGCCGTGCTGCTCAGCCACCGGCGCATTCACACGGGCGAGAAGCCCTTCGTGTGCACGCAGTGTGGCCGCGCCTTCCGTGAGCGCCCTGCCCTCTTGCACCACCAGAGGATCCACACCACAGAGAAGACCAATGCCGCAGCACCAGACTGCACCCCGGGGCCAGGTTTCCTTCAGGGACATCATCGGAAGGTGCGCCGGGGAGGGAAGCCAAGCCCAGTCCTGAAGCCAGCGAAGGTCTGAGGTCACAGGTCGCAGCCCAACCCTTTCTTGGCCTTCTGTGAATCCCTTCCACAGCTAAAGGGTCCGAGTGCTCTTCAGATCCACGATGGGGAAAAGCTCTGTGCCTGAGAGTCAGGGACGAGGGAGACCCTTTGGCTGTGGTTCCATTTGCAGGTGGGGACAGGATTTGCCAGTTTAGTCATAGCTCACACCTCCATCCTCAAAGAGGTAACACTGCAGAAACATCAGAGGGAGGACATGTCAGCTGGAACTCTGGTGGGGCTGAGGCTGTAGTTGGGGCCATAGGACGCCGACAAAGGCAGCGCTGCATGGTGGTGCTACTTCATGTGTTATGAGAGTGGATGCTGAGGTGAGGGGGATGCGGACATGGGGTAGGATGACCTAGAGAAACTTATGATGTCTGCACACAAACTGGCCGCTAGACGGACGCTGAGGACATTTTCCCCCTGAGGCCTCTATTCAAGGCTTCCTGGGGGCCATCTCAGCAAACAGGAGACTACAGGGGACTGGGGATCAGGGTGTGGCCTGTGAGTGTCAGCCTCCTCCTCGGAAAAAGAAAAGCTTTGGGTCAACTCAGCATCATGTTTGCAGATGCTGACAGACGGGATCCTAATGAGAGTCAATGTGTGCTCACTGCCAGCTCCTGGGCTGTGCTCTGGTCAGCCAGGTGTGAGGGCCTGGCCTGGGGTCACACAGCTGACTCAGGAGAGGAATGCCCATGGTTCTCAGCATTGGAAGGACAAACCTAGGATGATGGCTTTCCAGTGGCACTCGTTCAGGTTTTCGTCCAAGTCTCAGCTTGGCCAAGGCCTGTCGCTCACTCATTTACAAAAGTCGATGTGAGGAGGAGCCTTTACACCTGTGGAGACAGTGATAGCTTTGGAGCAGATAAGGTGGAGCTGCTCATTTTTGCTGGATTTGGTGGCCGATCCCCGCCCCCACCCCCACCCCCTCCATCTCACCTTTCCCTTGTTATGCCTCCTCAATTGGAGGCTGGACAGAGAGCTGAATAGGAAGGACTTGCCATTACCTAAGGCCATGTGTGACAGCCTCCTGAGGACCTCCCCAACCCAGTGTGATGGGCCTGCATGGCAGAGACAAAAGGGTAGACTGGGGGTCATTTGCTTCCTGTGGCCTTAAGCCTACTAGGCCCCATCCTTACCTGAGACCTCACCTCCAAGAAATTAATGGTCTTTTCAATGGAGAAAAAAAAAGACTAGTATTTGCAACTTCAAATAGATGTAGTTTCCTTTACAGCCGTGTGGACCTCCACAGCACAGCCTCCT